ACTACTAATAGCCTACTCTTGACCGGAAACCTTACTGATAACATAATAAACAGTTGATTAACACACATTTTGTGTTGTATGTATTGTATACTGTATTCTTACAATAAAGTACGCTAGAGAACAGAAAATATTATTAAGAAAACCATAAAGAGGAGAAAATACATTTATATTCATTGAGTGGAAGTGAATTATCATAAAAGTCTTTAACGTCATCCTTTTCAGGCTGAGCAGGCAGAGGAGGAGGAAGAGGGTTTGGTCTTGCTGTCTCAAGGCTGGCAAAGGTGGAAGAAAATCTGCATATAACTGGACCCAACAGTTCAAACCCGTGTTGTTCAAGGGTCATACATGTAAAATACTGTGATTTTTCCCCCTTCTATATTCAGCTTCAGGTGACCCGACACACTTTGGTATCAAAAGAGAATCTGAAATGTACAAGAACTGCGGATTTCAAATGGAAAAGGTGCATAATTGTGCTATTTGTTCCTGGGTGAGTGTGGGACGGAGACGGTGAGAGTGTTGAAATGGGATGGAGATAATGGAAGCAGTGGGGAAGGAGAGAAAATACCCTTCCTATCACACACACTCACACACTCACACTACACACTATTTCTACAGTCACAACTACCCAACTGTTATTGATCCTTTATAACTGCAATTGAGTACAGATGTAGGAAGATTGAGAGGGAACTGGGATCTGGCGCCTGGATTGCTCAAGAGAGGTCAGGGAAACCCCTCAGAACTCCTGAGACCCAGAGATTGAGGGAGGGGTTGAGGCGGAGTCTGCAATGGGGGCTGTCCAGCAGTAGCAAGCAGCGGGCCGATCCTGGTGGAGGGTTGGGAGGCTGCTGTCATTTTATGGGTCGGCAGCCAGAGTGAGAGTGTCCCTGCTGCCAGAGGACTACGGCGGGCTGGGCGCGGGGTCCCCGCCTCTCGCTCACCACACAGACCCCGCGCCTCCTCTGGCAGCCGCGGTGGTGGCGGCGGCAGAGCCTCGCCCACTCCAATCCCCACCCTCTCCATCCTTAGTCATTAAAGAACAGCAGCGCCTGGCACGTTCTTGGAGGACCCCGGGCGCAGAGGAGGAAAGGGAGCAGGCGCAGGGGGACTGGAAAGGCAGCATGCGCTCGCCAGGAGCAACCTCGGCGCCCAGGGTCTGAGGCTGCAGCCCCAGTTCGCCATTGTGAGCCGCCGCCGGGGGAGTCCGCTAGCGCAGCCGTGCCCCCGAGTCCCCGTCCGCGCAGCGATGGGGCACCTGCCCACGGGGATACACGGCGCCCGCCGCCTCCTGCCTCTGCTCTGGCTCTTTGTGCTGTTCAAGGTAGGGGAGCTCCTCCACCCCTTTTTCCCAGCTCCATCTCTTTTTATTCTGTTTCATTCAACAGAATGCTACAGCTTTCCATGTAACTGTCCAAGATGATAATAACATCGTTGTCTCATTAGAAGCTTCAGACGTCATCAGTCCAGCATCTGTGTATGTTGTGAAGATAACTGGTGAATCCAAAAATTATTTCTTCGAATTTGAGGAATTCAACAGCACTTTGCCTCCTCCTGTTATTTTCAAGGCCAGTTATCATGGCCTTTATTATATAATCACTCTGGTAGTGGTAAATGGAAATGTGGTGACCAAGCCATCCAGATCAATCACTGTGTTAACAAGTAAGCATCATGTGTAATATTGTCCCGTTTCTTTTCCCTTTCTCCATTTACTTCACTTCTGTAGAACCTCTACCTGTAACCAGTGTTTCCATATATGACTATAAACCTTCTCCTGAAACAGGAGTCCTGTTTGAAATACATTATCCAGAAAAATATAACGTTTTCACAAGAGTGAACATTAGCTACTGGGAAGGTAAAGACTTCCGGACAATGCTATATAAAGGTAAGCAGCAAAAGGAAAGCTGAATCAATGATTATTTTTCATGTAATTGATTTTCTCTTCACAGATTTCTTTAAGGGAAAAACAGTATTTAATCACTGGCTGCCAGGAATGTGTTATAGTAATATCACCTTTCAGCTGGTATCTGAGGCAACTTTTAATAAAAGTACCCTTGTTGAGTACAGTGGTGTCAGTCACGAACCCAAACAGCACAGAACTGGTAAGTCTCCTGAAGAATCAAATACAGTGAAAATACTTGAAAATGAAAATTCTCTCTCTTACAGCCCCTTATCCACCTCAAAATATTTCCGTTCGTATCGTAAACTTGAACAAAAACAACTGGGAAGAACAGAGTGGCAATTTCCCAGAAGAATCCTTCATGAGATCACAAGATACAATAGGAAAAGAAAAACTCTTCCATTTTACAGAAGAAACCCCTGAAATTCCCTCGGGCAACATTTCTTCCGGTTGGCCTGATTTTAATAGCAGTGACTATGAAACTACGTCTCAGCCATATTGGTGGGACAGTGCATCTGCAGCTCCTGAAAGTGAAGATGAATTTGTCAGCGTACTTCCCATGGAATACGAAAATAACAGTACACTCAGTGAGACAGAGAAGTCAACATCAGGCTCTTTCTCCTTTTTCCCTGTGCAAATGATATTGACCTGGTTACCACCCAAACCACCCACTGCTTTTGATGGGTTCCATATCCATATTGAACGAGAAGGTAAAGCAGTAGGAAATCAGAGGAAATAAGAACATGTATCTTCTCTTTTTTATATATGATTTAGAGAACTTTACTGAATATTTGATGGTGGATGAAGAAGCACATGAATTTGTTGCAGAACTGAAGGAACCTGGGAAATATAAGTTATCTGTGACAACCTTTAGTTCCTCAGGATCTTGTGAAACTCGAAAAAGTCAGTCAGCAAAATCACTCAGCTTTTATATCAGTAAGTAACAAAGAGATCATTTTACACTTACTGCCTCCCCTGTGTTCCAATTTGAAATGTGCAGGTCCTTCAGGAGAGTGGATTGAAGAACTGACCGAGAAGCCGCAGCACGTGAGTGTCCACGTTTTAAGCTCAACCACTGCCTTGATGTCCTGGACATCTTCCCAAGAGAACTACAACAGCACCATTGTGTCTGTGGTGTCGCTGACCTGCCAGAAACAAAAGGAGAGCCAGAGGCTTGAAAAGCAGTACTGCACTCAGGTAAAGGAGAGGAAATGAGAATGGGCTCGCCGTAAATAAATCTTATTGGGTGTTTGGTTTAAAGGTGAACTCAAGCAAACCTATTATTGAAAATCTGGTTCCTGGTGCCCAGTACCAGGTTGTAATATACCTAAGGAAAGGCCCTTTGATTGGACCACCTTCAGATCCTGTGACATTTGCTATTGGTAAGTTGCTAGCCACAAGAAGAATGACTGACTCTTTTTCTACCCCCTGCCCTCTTCTTTCTAGTTCCCACAGGAATAAAGGATTTAATGCTCTATCCTTTGGGTCCTACGGCCGTGGTTCTGAGCTGGACCAGACCTTATTTAGGCGTGTTCAGAAAATACGTGGTTGAAATGTTTTATTTCAACCCTGCTACAATGACATCAGAGTGGACCACCTACTATGAAATAGCAGCAACTGTTTCCTTAACTGCATCCGTGGTAATCTTCCCTTAACCAACTGTCAGTCTTTCCTTTTGTCTCCTTGCTTGCTTTTCTCATTCAGAGAATAGCTAATCTGCTGCCAGCATGGTACTACAACTTCCGGGTTACCATGGTGACGTGGGGAGATCCAGAATTGAGCTGCTGTGACAGCTCTACCATCAGCTTCATAACAGGTGAGGCATGTGTGGGGAACAGTTCCACAAGGATACTAAATTGTGCCTCGTTTCTCCCTTGTAGCCCCAGTGGCTCCGGAAATCACTTCTGTGGAATATTTCAACAGTCTGTTATATATCAGTTGGACATATGGGGATGATACAACGGACTTGTCCCATTCTAGAATGCTTCACTGGATGGTGGTTGCAGAAGGAAAAAAGAAAATTAAAAAGAGTGTATGTTTCTTTGAATGCCAGCATTGTGTGTCAGTTTAAACCCTTGATTTTGATGATCTTGCAGGTAACACGCAATGTCATGACTGCAATTCTCAGCTTGCCTCCAGGCGACATCTATAACCTCTCAGTAACTGCTTGTACTGAAAGAGGAAGTAATACCTCCATGCTCCGCCTTGTCAAGCTAGGTAAGAAGAGTGCACAGAGATGGGTGTGAAATTAAATTTTTTTTAAAACTTTGTCTTTGCTCAGAACCAGCTCCACCCAAATCACTCTTCGCAGTGAACAAAACCCAGACTTCAGTGACTTTGCTGTGGGTGGAAGAGGGAGTAGCTGATTTCTTTGAAGTTTTCTGTCAACAAGTTGGCTCCAGTCAGAAAACCAAACTTCAGGTACTGTACCTTTTGATCTACCTTTTCTCAGTCCTAAAATTTACCTTATTTTCTGAAACCCCAGGAACCAGTTGCTGTTTCTTCCCATGTCGTGACCATCTCCAGCCTTCTTCCTGCCACTGCCTACAATTGTAGTGTCACCAGCTTTAGCCATGACAGCCCCAGTGTCCCTACGTTCATAGCCGTCTCAACAATGGGTAATTATACACATTAGTGTATAATTTTCTCACTATGATGAAAATGCACAACTTATCTCTTTAGTTACAGAGATGAATCCCAATGTGGTAGTGATCTCCGTGCTGGCCATCCTTAGCACACTTTTAATTGGACTGTTGCTTGTTACCCTCATTATTCTTAGGAAAAAGCATCTGCAGATGGCTAGGTAAGTTAAGTTTTACTAATATTTTATCCGGAGTAACCTTGATTTTGTGGTTCCTTTAAAACAGGGAGTGTGGAGCTGGTACATTTGTCAATTTTGCATCCTTAGAGAGGGATGGAAAGCTTCCATACAACTGGTGAGTATTGTTTTGGAACAAGCTTCTACATAGATAAATTTGTCTTTTCTTTTTTAATTATCAGGAGTAAAAATGGTTTAAAGAAGAGGAAACTGACAAAGTAAGTTTTTCTTACTATGTCATTTAAAAGGAAATGTATGTATATTTCTTTGTGTTTGGCAAAGCCCGGTTCAACTGGATGACTTTGATGCCTATATTAAGGATATGGCCAAAGACTCTGACTATAAATTTTCTCTTCAGTTTGAGGTGAGTTGGTTAAGGCATTTTCTACCTTCTGTTTTTAAAATCATTTCTCCTTTCCACTTCTCAGCCAAGGACAGCTTTAGTCTGCAAAAAGCATCAGTGGTCCTGGTGTGGAGACACTAATGGGGAATTTGAGGATGAGAAGAATCTTATACATTACCAAATACAAAGACCGCTAACTACCACCTGTGTCCTGAAAAATTCCACACAGAGCCTGCTCACTTATCCATTGTATCCAGGTGCATAGGATATTATAGATGCTACACCAAATGCTATACTCAAAGAAATTCAATTTGAATTGGAAATGAATGAGGAGGATGGCATTTCAGAAAGTATATCAAGGAAAGGAGGACTTTTTTTCTAAGCAAACATGAGGCAAAACTCTGAAAAAATAAATAGCTAGATGATTCTAACGATGATAGAAATTATGGTATAGCTACACTTTTACCTTATTAAAGCCACATTTTCTTAATTCCTTCAAGATGGCATGCCCTTGGTGGCACAGCTGGATCATAACCTCTGCTGGCAACTCACAGTTTATGTCTTGAAACCCAAGCATAACTATTACTGTTTCTGAATTGCATGAAAAAAAATTCAACAAGTCATTTTCCAGTAAACATATTCTTTTAGTTGTGAGTGACAAAAACATAGCTCAAACTTGTTTAAACTAAAGGAAAGGGGGTTTATTCAAAGGATACTAAGGTATCTCATACAATCAAAGAAAAGGTTGAGTAGCTAGACTACGTGCAGGGAAGCAGCACAGTTTCAGGGATGACTGGAGCCAGGGGCCCCTCTATTTCTCATTTCTGCTTCTCTCTCTGTTTTGGTTTCACTTTGTTTCACTGAACAAAGAGAAACAAAGAGAAACGCAGCCAGAGAGGGCAGATGTTTGTGTTCAGTGAAACAACAAACAACCTCTTTTTCTGTCACTTTTGTTTTGTTTTGTTTTGTTTTTTGAGACAGTCTCACTCTGTTGCCCAGGCTAGAGAGCAGTGGCGCGATCTTGGCTCACTGCAACCTCCGCCTCCCAGGTTCAAGTGATTCTCCTGCCTCAGCCTCCTGAGTAGCTGGGACTACAGTTGCCCACCACCATGCCCGGCTAACTTTTGTATTTTTAGTAGAGACAGGGTTTCACCATATTGACTAGTCTGGTCTCGAACTCCTTACCTTGTGATCTAGCTGCCTCAGCCTCCCAAAGTGCTGGGATTACAGCCGTGAGCCACGATGCCCAGCCCAACCTCTTTTTCATAGTGAAAAGCAGCCAACAACAACCCTTGAGCACCACAGCCTTTTGTTTCCATGGTTTCCAAAGGGAATTACTGTCTGTCTTTCTTGTTTGTAGTTTGAAAATTAACAGGGGAGGATTTTGATGGACGAGCCTGTGTCATGGTGCCCATTCAAACCAATCACAGCCAGAGAGGGCAGATGCACAGAATCTCTAAATGGAACCATGTGGGCTCAAGTAGCAAAACCTAAGAAGGGCATTATCTCCCAATAAAGAGAGGGTATTGGGAGAACCAAACCATAAGCGATTAGCATGCTATCTTTAGATATCACAAAAATATGAAAAGCAGAATTATAAATTTTATGTGCTAAATGTTCAATTTATAATATGCTGAGGGCTTTTATTCATTCAATGGATAAATGAATACATTTAGCCTGACTTCATAGGATTTATAAGAAATGTGCTAAACTAGGAATCTAAAATCCTGAATCCTCACTACAGTGTTGCTACTAATTAACATTCTAAAAAATATGTTTTTTTCTTAACCAATTGATATATAATGAGTTTGGGGTGGGCTTGGGGGCGGATGATGTATTAGCTACAGATTTTTTATGTAGTGAACATGCTCATGTATAAGTTTCAATTTATCCAACTACTTTGTTGGAATAATTCTTATGGATTGAAACTGCCCAGGCAAAGTATATACAAAATCTGCATTTTGAGTAAATTTCCCATAAGTGGAGTAAGTTTTCCCAGTGTTCCTAAAACTATACAAACAGTATAGTATAGTATATACTTCCTAAAACTATACAAAGAGTAGATATCAACATTTGTAATCATTGATAATGTAATATTACAAAGAAATTGCTTTCTCATCTGTTAACGTTAAGCTACATCATCTTCATATAGCACTATTAGTCATTTGTGTTATTTCATTTTCCTCTGTTTCTTTTATTTTCATGTACCTTATAATCTTCATCATTTTGTTACTGATTTCTAACAGCTGATTTATGATTAAAGAGGTTAACATTTTGTGAAGGGCTGAAAATGAAATACCATTTTTTTCTCATTTTTTTACATTGGGGTTTTATTTGGAGTTTGTACAGAAGTTGTGTATTTAAAAAATAATCATGTTCTGCTTTTTTTTAAGTACATTTTCTCATCACCTTAGTTTCTTTATGTATAAAATGGGTGAGTTGAACTAGATCAATGGTTCTCAACTGGACAAGTACCAGTCAGCCCCCAGATGAAATTTGAAAATGTGTGGGAGTGTTTTTGGTTGTTATAATAGCTTAGGAGGAGGATGCTAACAGTATTTTATGGAAGAGGGACGAGGCGTTAAATGCTCTTCAATGAGTGGGACATTCCCGCACAATAGAGAATTGTCCTAGGCCGAAAGTGTTTGATTGAGAAATATGGGTTAAATATGGGATGAGGCTACAATCAAGCTTTATAACCCATGTGTATTAGTCATGGGTTCTCCAGAGAAACCAATGGGATGTTTATATAGAACAAATATGATGTATATATAGAGAGATCTATTTTAAGGTATTGGCTTTTGAGGTTATGGAGGCTGACAAGTCTGAAACCTGAAGGGCAGGCTGGCAGGCTGGAGATCCAAGGAAAAGTTGAGTTTGCAGTTTTGAGTTTGAAGGCAATGGGGAGGCAGAATTCCTCCCTCCTTGTAGGACCTGTCTCTTCTCATCAGGCCTTCAAACTGACTGGATGAGGCCCAGCCACATTACGTAGCATAATCAGCCTTCCTCAAACTCTACTTACGTAAATGTTAATCACATATGAGAAAAACACCTTCACAGCAGCAGACTGGTGTTTGGCCAAGCAACTGGACACTATAGCCTAGTCAAGTTGACGTCTAAAATTAACCATTACACCACGATTTTAAAGTCTTTAATATTGTTATTTATTCTGATGCTCTCTTCATACATTTCTATTCTTAGAACATTATTGGTCATATATGTAATTAATTGGGTGGTAAGTCCTGACATTATTTACATATTCTGGTAGGAAAATACAACTTACTCTCTAGGGCTCTGTTTTAAGTCACAGGCTTAGACTGTATGTTTTGGACTAACATTTGCTCAAGCAGTGGCCCGCTGGTCCAATTTACTTCCTTCTTCATTTGACAGACTTCAGATATTACCAGTCCTCAGTCCCATTCTGCCCCCTACATCCTCAGGGTCAGCGTCAGGGTTTCCTCATCAATTTTCATAGAAGTAGTGTGCTCCCATGCCTGATTTCAGGATGTATGCTGGACCTTTCACATGGCAGCCCTCACATTTTTTTGAAATACATTGATAGTTAATTGAGACTTAAGGAAAAAAATGTTCCTAACTCTAATGAGAATTCAAGAGGGTATGAGATGGCCAAATCACCTTGGTCTAGATAATTCCAGCAGCTGAACTTGTACTTGTTCTGTTTATATTAATGCCTAGTATTTGTATTCATTTTGATACTGACATTGAAATATCACATTCACATTGAGAAATCACATCATTTATAAGCATTTTGCAGATTGAAACTAATGTCTGGATTTATAGATACTACCAATACAGCCATAAGTCATACATGAAGCTATATGAGTTACTAATTTGTGTTTACTGAATAAATTTCTTTTTTACTCTGAATCTGATTTTAAATCTGCTAGAAAGATTGATTATCCTTCTGATAAAAATATACACCGTTCCTTTAAAAGTCTTGGGACCCAGGGATTAAAATAGGTTCCTCATTTTTTACATTTCACATGGGAAAGATTTTGAAGAACCAGACTTTATAGCTGAAATGTGAGAGCCCAGAAGACATATCACATATTGCTCATTCTGCTATTAATGTCTGTGCTTAGTGTTTGATCAGGATACTAGTAAAGGCCCTCACCATCTCTGTTCAGACATGTGGCTGCAAAGATCAAAACAAAACTACAGAACTGGCCATGCAGTTCACAAGAGGTGACCTTTGATTTCTGGTAGTAGCTTTTACTTGCTATAGATGGAACCTCTTCTGTCAACACCACTGGCACTTTCTTTCTCCTCACTTTTTCCACCCCTTATGGACACGTAATCTAGTAATCTTAGTATTGTTTGAATAAACCCCCTTTCCTTTAGTCTAAACTAGTTTGAGCTATGTTTTTGTCACTCACAACTAAAATAATGTGTTTACTGGAAAATGACTTGTTGGATTTTTTGTAATCATGCGATTCAGAAACAGTAATAGTTATGCTTGGGTTTCAAGACATAATGTCCACCCTATCCCAAAGCAAACACCGAAAGCAAACTCTCACCTGCTGACATTGTTACAAACCCTAAGACCAGAATGCAGATTGTGCTCTCCTCAGAAGATGATATTGCAGGTTATGGGCTGAATATCTGTGGCCCCCCAAAATTCCTATGTTTAATCCCTAACCCCCAATGCAATGGTATTTGGAGATGGAGCCCTTGCTAAGTAATTAGGATTAGATAAGCTCATGAGGGTGAGGACTTCGTGGTAGGATTGTTGCAGGACTTTTCCTTAGTTCAGCTAAAGATGAGGTCCTTGTCCATCCCACAGCCATGAAAATTTAGGTTCACAGGCAATTTGGAGGGTGAGTAAAACAGGGTTTTATTCGGTGAAAAGGAAGAAAAGGGAGAAACAGGGACTCTCACTAGGCTGGAGTCCCTGCTAGAGCACTTCCCACTGGCAGCTTGAATCTCAGGTTCCACACAGGAAGAGGAGAGGCCAGGTTCCTTCCCCACTGCAAACATGGTGAACTTCCCGAGGCTCCACCTCTGTGAGCAGGCTAGTTGGAATTTCTCCAAGGACCCCCTCCCACCTGACTGTCTCAGGATCAGCCAAGATAAGATGCCTAAGAATGAAATCTACCTTGTTGCCATCTTGATCTTGGACTTCCCAGCCTCCAGAACTGTGAGACATAAATCTCTACTGTTTAAACTATCACTCTATGGTGTTTTGTTATGGCAGCCCAAGCCAACTAATGTAATGTATATGCTTGTGCTTTGCTTTCCAAGACCTGTATGCTTCAAACACAGCCAACAAAACGTAGCCTGCTACTGGGTTTGGGTGACCGTATTAGTTCCTATGGCTGCCATAACAAATTACCACAATTGTCGTGGTTTAAAACAACAGAAACTTATTCTCACAATTGCAGAGCCAGAATTCCAAAATCAAGGTGTCAGCAGGGCCACACTCCCCCTGAAGACTCTAGGGAAGAATTTTTCTTTGCCTCTTTCAGCTTCTGTTGGCCACAGCAATTCCTTGGCTTGCAGCTGCATAACTCTGATCTGTCTCCATCTTTACATGCCTTTTCCTCTTCTCCAGGATGATCTCATCTCATGTTCTCTAACTTAATTACAACTGCAAAGACACTTTCTCCAAATTAGATCACACTCACAGGTTCTGGGGGTTAGGAGGTAGACGTATCTTTTTGGGGATCACCATTCAACCCACTACAGATGACTGTATAGCCTAGAAGAAAAGGGTGATAAATTATATTTAGAAACAAAACTGACAAAAGAAAATTCAGAAATGATTTATGTGGGTTTCAGGTCCATCACTCCATAGTTTGTCTTCATAAAGATTTAAGCCAGTGGAATTTCCATATGGTTGGAAAGAAAATAACTTCAAAGCTGCTGAACTGGAAACTTAATATTTTATTTTCCACTTAGTGACAGGCTAAATTACAAAGGCTTCAAAGCATACTGTGTTTACATGCAGTTCCCACTTTGCTGCAATTCAACTTTGGCAACTTCCACTTACAGTGTTCAGCCAATTAAACCTCTCTTATCAACTTAGAGTATTTACAGCAGGAAGGCAACACACAATTAAAGTTCTGTCAGTTAGTCAGCTTCCACAATTAAAGTTCTGTCAGTTAGTCAGCTTCCACATGTGCTCAAACGCTCAGCCTCAATCTGTTTCCACCATTCCTTTTGTATCTGAGGCCTTTTCCCATGGCTTATCAGTCTGTCCCCAAAGCAAGAGAATTGGGGGAAGAGTTGTTGGTCTGCTGGCATAAATGGCAGAGGAGGAAGAAATTATGGAGCCAGGCAAAGCAAAACAAAGAATCATCACAAAAGTATTTTACAATGATCATCAATAGTGCTGTATTAGTATTTGTTGAGTTAAATTATTCCATTTGATAATCACTATAAAAAAGGAAGGTGTGGAGAAATTACTAGCCTTATCTTACAGGTAATTAAAGCAAAGTTTAAAAGAGTTTAACTACCCTTCCAAGAACATACAGTTTATAAGTGGCATGTCAGAATATGTGAGATATTTTGAAAAAATATCTATGCAGGCATTTTCTAAAGGAGGTAGATTTCTGAAATAATTTAAGCAATGGAAGCATCATTTAAATAAACTTATAACTACCAAAAGGAACTAACCTAAACATCACACTGATTTAGTTGAAATTTACTAAAAATAAGTTGCTTCTTACAAGAAAAATAGAGTCAACCTTTGAATACCCTTTAAAATGGAACACTCAGTTATAAAATAACAATGGGAAGCATCTGCCTAAATATATTTGGCAAGTAAGTGCCTGAGATGGAAAAAACCAATTTTGTGAGTTGAAAATCAAATGTAACATAGTTTGTATATAAAACTGACATCAACTTAGTCCAAAGAACTTCAGATATTGTCATCTTGAAAAGCCAAAAGAGATGAGGAATCAAAGGAAGAGAGAAATCTGGGCAATTTTTGTTGGTTCATCCATGTTGGCTACAGTCAGGCAACCCAATGCCATTAAGCGCAAGGTAATTTGCCACCAAGGATCTTCTAGTTAAAAGCATCAGAAGACCCAATAACTTGATTAATAAAGCATGTGCTTTGCAAAGAGCACTTGAATAAAGACACAAAGGGCATGAAACAGATATCCCTATTCAATCCTAGAACGTGGTCAAGTGGCTCCAATTCTCTTCAACAGTGTTAAAAGACCCTCCGAAATTCTTCTCCTAGGGAAGTATTCCTCCAGCTTTGATTCCTTGAAGTAATAATTGGGAGGAATTATGAAGAGTAAAACTTGTGCTCAATATTAACATTCTATAAATGTAAATAAAATTTATAACAAGTGATTTTTGCCTCGCTTAGTAGTCTTATAGAAAGATGCACACTATGTGGGTAATCCCACTTATACACAGTTATGTACACTGTTTACTAACATTCCTCTAACATTTGTATAGGAATATAACTAGATCCACTGCATTGGTTGCACATTGTACAACTCCAGTGAACACCGTTCATATAGACCACAATGTGAATGATGCCTCCAAGAAATACAGGTGGCCTGACCGTAATCCCCGTTTCCTGTAAGACACATGGCATAGCAACTTAGAAATCCCCCTTTCCCCATAACATACCCTTTTTGAAGTGTGACAGTTATTTATATAAAAATTTCCCATCAGTTCACCTTCTGAAATGAGGTTTATAAGAGTACCAATATACGCAGGCAGACATTTGGATGTTCTTATTCTCACTGAAGGATTTTCCCCAACAACTACAGATCCATCTTTATGTTTGAGGTTTCATTACCAGATATTTAGTGACTGTTAATCCCATACTTTGTAACATGGAGATTGTTCCCTACTCATTCCTCACTATTTTTTACTACTTTCTCTAAGGCTCATTGCCTACAAGAAAAAAAAAGCCTAGATTTCTTCAGAGAATAGGAAATATTTATACAAATTGCATAAACTTAAGTTACTCTATTCCTCCAAAAATCTGAAATGCATTTTTATTTTCAAATATTTCATACCCTGAGTGTTATACATATAGTTCTTACTTCTCCAAATGACCACTAAGTTATCCAAGGTATTTATGTGTTGTATTAGATAGCTATTACCACAATAATGCTGTATAAGAAACAACCTCAAAATCTCTACAATAACATTTACTTTTCTCACTCATGGGTCTGTGGAACAGCTGGGGCAGTTCTGCTTCAGGCTGTGGGTCAGAGTCAGGTCTGCCCTATGTGCCTCCTCATTCTCGGACTAGCAGCTTCCCTGGGCATGTCTTTTTCAGGGTAGATGGCAGGCACACAAGAGGGCAAACCAAACAAGCAAGTGCATTGAAAGCTTCTGAGTGGACTTGATTTCTATCTAAGATCATTGGCCAAAGCAAGTTGATGATAGTGGGGTGGAGTACCTTCCACCTCTAAAGGGAGCTACTGCAATGTCATATAGCAAAGGGCTTGTGAGCAATAAACCAGTTGAACAATAATCCAATTCACACCACGTATGGAACTCTCAAATCCATTCTCTGTCCTTTACAGGAGTTGAAATTGATTGGACTGGAT